CATGGCTGTCTATAGCTCAACTCTCTGAAAAATATACAGTCGGTTTGAAGTCTTTTGTGAAATCCCTTGTGAGACTCTACTGTTGACTGTGGTTAGAATACATTCAAAAGTATAATCAGATTGCATCATCACCATCACCTGCTCAGAGGCAAGTTGAAGAAACATGTGCTCATGAGGCTGAAGCTGGCTTATTGTACTACACTCTCATGTGGGCTTGCCAGAGAGATTAGTCACCATTTTGCAGCTGGTTTCAAATTCAGTTGCTGCGATACAAGTGCAGATGCAATGGCTTACCCTAATTATATTGCTCCAGTTTAATCTTTCCATTTGTAGCATACTATATACTGGATCAAATTCAAGACTCTGGATTGGTTTCAAATAGAAGAGATTTCAAAATCACACATTTGTTATCCTCTCCTAAAGCTTGCTGATCATATTTCATCATTGTATCTGCTAGATCTTCTGAATTCACCCTAAAGGTGTTTTTAGCTCTCTAAACCATCACTAAATCTTGATAATTAATAAAAATGCAGAAAAAAACAGTTCTTAAAGCTTTTTTTAACACAATAAAAGGAAAGTTATGTCATCTCCAAAAATACTCATATGTTTTTTAAAATTTCAATTTTCTTCCTCTTTGGAATTAAATATATGAGCAAATTCTAAGGAAATTAATTGTAATCAGTGGTTTCTAAACTTAACTGATGGTCAAAATCACTTGGGAAGCTTTAAAACACACATACATTTCCCCCACTTCACCCTGTACCTGTTGAGTCATAATTTAAAGAGGTTTCTTTTTAAATTAATCTAGAAGTTAAATAAAGCTAATGCTGGTATTGCTTCTGAGAGTCAGAAAGAAAAAAGAAAGGTTCCTGCCTATCTCATGCAGGTCTTTTTAACTGCCTGCTACTGTCCATATTTAATAAATGCCATCTGTCAAGAATGATGTCTATACAAAGAGATGATGTAATCAGAAGAACTTTAAAATAAAAGAAAAAATAAAATCCTAGCATCATCAGATCCACAGAAGCTACTCAGATAAGAGGCTCCAAGAGGACATTTTTGGATGTGAAAAACAATGAGAAGGAGGACAACACACATTTACAATCGTCTTAATTTTGTAAGTATCTGTTTGAATTTGTTGGATACATATCTTATCCTACTTGTAGTTCACTTTGTCTCAGGTACTCAGAAAAAGGATGTGAAGACAATGCACAGGGAATACAATAGTTTCAGGTAAGTTTATTTTCTTTAACTGTTTCTATGCTCAAGTTCTTTGTACTCCCTTTTGTCAGTGCAGATCTGTGTACAGTTTCCTTTTGCTTCATCTCCTGCAACAATGTAATGAAGACACCATGATATCATTAACATTTCACACAAAAGGAAAATGAGGCTGAAATGGTAAGTAGCCTGCTCAAAATCACACAGCAAGTTGGCTATAGCTCCCAAAATTCTGTTTCACTAGGTGTGGGCAAGGCCCAGGAATCTGGAGCATCCCTAACCAAGCAGGAGAGCACCTGGGATAGAGAAAGTGCTCAAGAATGTTCACTTACTGATTACTACAATCAAAAAAAGATACGACACTAATTTACCACATTCTTCTTACTTATTTTATGAGATACTATTCTTCCAAGGTAAGACCATAATTCTATCATGATATAATGAAAGAAGTAATCGGATCAATCTCTCTTCTTACAGGTGGAGAAAGTGGAGAAAGTAGAGTGACGCAGCTAAGGGAGTAAATCGACCCTCAGCCAACAAGTGGCAAAAGCCTGAAGAAAGTGATCAAGATCACTGATGACCCCGCTGCCCATCTCCAAGGGGGCGGGTATCACAACCCCGACGCCACACCACGTATCATTCCGCAAAACTCCCGCGCCTCCCACGCAGAACTGGCAAGAGGGAAGGCGAGACAGCAGTGAACAGCTGGTACGCAGCACCCACAGCACCGCGGCAGCAGCTAGTGCCGACTCCCGCCTAGCTCTTTTGACTCTGTTCGCGGGAAGAATGGGGAAACAGTAAGGTTGCGGCGCCTCCCGCGAGACGAGGTACCTGAGGCTGGCCCCGCAGTCCCCCGCCGCACCAGCACCGGAGCTTCACACCCCACTTCCGGGGTCAAGTCACCGCCGGGAATCCTGTGATCGCAGAAAGGTAGTCTCAGGTTCCGCCCCTATCCAAGTCCCGCCTCCACTGCCTCTCGCCCTGTATCTGTCAACTTCCGGGACGCCGCGCGTCACTAAGCAGCCAATCTCCACTTCCGGACTCATCCAGCCCCTTCTCCACCCCTTTCAGAGACAGCGCGATTGCGATTTAGGTTTCCGCGCATTTAATTGGCGAAGCTGGAGCGCTAGTCTTCGCTGATTGGTGCCGAGAAATCTGCCCCATAGACACCCGCGGGGCGCACAGTTTCAGTCGTCCGTGGGTTTCCCGCCAGCCGCAGTCTTGGACCATAATCATGGTGGACATGATGGACTTGCCCAGGTCGCGCATCAACGCCGGCATGCTAGCTCAATTCATCGACAAGCCTGTCTGCTTCGTAGGGAGGCTGGAAAAGGTGTGCGGGTTCGCAATCATGGGCTCCCAAGTAGTGAGATTTTAATTATATGTTTCGTTTTTAGATTCATCCCACCGGAAAAATGTTTATTCTTTCAGATGGAGAAGGAAAAAATGGAACCATCGAGTTGATGGAACCCGTATGTTTAAGTGTTAATAAGTCTCTTATATATCACCAAATCGATGTCTTGTTCTGTGTCTTAGCTTGATGAAGAAATCTCTGGAATTGTGGAAGTGGTTGGAAGAGTAACCGCCAAGGCCACCATCTTGTGTACATCTTATGTCCAGTTTAAAGAAGATAGCCATCCTTTTGGTAAATAAAGCATTCTAGTATTGACTGGTTTTAGATTAAATGTTTGCTTAAATGTTTCTTTCAGATCTTGGACTTTACAATGAAGCTGTGAAAATTATCCATGACTTCCCTCAGTTTTATCCTTTAGGGATTGTGCAACATGATTGATCTTGATGGATTTTCATACGATTGTAAATGAGCTATATTAAAGTCTATTAAAGGAAGCCCTTCTTGTTTGAGGGAGAGATTTCTGTGCTTTCTCATATTTAATTTGCTGTTTTTAAGATATTCCAACCTAGAGTTTTTGATGGAACTGATATATTGACAGTTCTCACCGAAGTCCTTTTATAAAGAATTGCTACTCCAATATATGGTCAGATTAGATGCAAGAATAAAGCAGTTGTCCGAGTCTAAGTTTCTATTTTATTAATAAAAACTAAAATGGTACGTACTATCGGTCATTTCATTTTCATTCTTTTAATCATGTATTCAAGCACAAACTTGAAATTTCATAGCCATAAGGTCAAGATTTAGACCTACCAAATAAAACCTTGGGCCAGCTGTGTTAAGGATTTGCTCACCTTTTCCCAAACTATACCTTGATAATTATTTCCTTGATACCCTACTTACAAAATGAAGTAGATGACATTAAAAAGGCAAACAGAGACTGGCCACGCTGGCT